GGGAAAAAAAAGCCACACAGGAGCGGGATCTGTAGTTAAGGAAGATAATTAGAGGACGATTTTCCTTTTTTTATTTCTCTGTATTTTGTAAAGCAACCACCGAGGTAGGGGCGGGGAGGGAGTGGTTAATATTGCGGATATTAAGATATAAATAAAGGCAGATGAAATGAAGTTAGACTTTCACAAAGAACGAAAAACCTACGAATGCTCTTGGCCTCATTAACAAGGAACATAAGCAGTTCCAGATGAGGAACCCATAACAAACTTCAAATAACGAAACTGTAGGGAGCAAGGGAGTCCGTGAGAGTATTTTAAGAAACTGGGACCCAGGAAGACTAAGTTAACGGATGGGATATCATGCTGTCTATATTTCTTTACACACTGCTATGCTTTATTAATTAGGTTACATTATAATGTTAAATAACTAGAAGCGCTGGGCATTTAAAGTTCTTCCAGACCGCCCTAACCACTCAAATTATCCTAATTAGCAATTTTTTTTAAGTTAAAGACTATTTCAATCGCAATGGGTCGGTTTCTATTTCAAAGATGTAAAGGAGTCAACATTCTGGCACTTCCTCTTGGCCGGCAGGACGAGGTTGACAAAGTCGGCCAGACAAGGTAGGGTTATGGGGGCTGCCCAGTCCCGTGGGTCTCTAGGCAGTGTGTTCTCTCTTCCGAGGTGGGGGTGTCCCCGGCGCGAGGAGCTAGCTGTGGTCACCGAAGCCCACGACCAAAGCGGGGGCCCCCAGCGCTTGGGGCCGCCTTGCCTCGGCCCAGCCGCGCACCTGGACCCCTAAGGCAGCCCCCTTCCCGGCGCTCCGCTGTCCCGCGGCCCCGCAGCACCGCCCAGCCCGCGCCAGACCCGCCTCCAGCCGCAGGGAACTACCTACCGTGCGCCGGCCCCTGGGCTGAAAGGCCTCTGACTACGGGCTATGTAACAGCGCCACCAACGAGCGGGACGGACAGAGCGACTCCTTCCGACTTCCGGAGGAAGCGGAACGCTACCGGAAATCGCGGGGAGGGTCAAAGGAGACCCGGTCTCCGAGGCTCATGGCGATGCTGGTCCTAGTACCCGGACGAGTTATGCGGCCTCTGGGTGGCCAACTTTGGCGCTTCTTGCCTCGCGGACTCGAGTTTTGGGGCCCAGCCGAGGGGACTGCGAGAGTCTTGCTGAGGCAGTTCTGCGCGCGGCAAGCGGAGGCGTGGCGTGCCTCGGGGCGCCCTGGCTATTGCCTGGGAACCCGGCCCCTCAGCACTGCGAGGCCGCCACCCCCGTGGTCGCAGAAGGGCCCCGGAGACTCCACGCGCCCCTCGAAGCCCGGGGTGAGTGCACACCTGGAACCCTTCTGGTGCTCAATTTTTATGTTTGAAATCCCTGCCCCAGTAGCCTGTTTCCTGGAAGTCTTTAGCAATCACATTTGCTATTGGAGGAGCTTTACTGGCTGGAATGAAGCACGTCAAGAAAGAAAAGGCAGAGAGTAAGTAGATTATCATCTGCTCAGCCCTGTATTTTTGGTGTCGATATGTTTTTGTCTCCTTAAGAGTTAGAGAAGGAACGGCAGCGACACATCGGCAAGCCTTTACTTGGGGGACCGTTTTCCCTCACAACTCATACTGGGGAGCGTAAAACTGACAAGGACTACTTGGGTCAGTGGTTATTGATTTATTTTGGCTTCACTCATTGCCCTGATGTCTGTCCAGAAGAACTAGAAAAGATGATTCAAGTCGTGGATGAAATAGGTAAGAAAGCCATCACTAACTAAACAAAGTATGTGAATACGGACTAATTGGAACTCTCTTTCAGATAGCATTACAACTCTGCCAGATCTAACTCCACTTTTCATCAGCATTGACCCAGAGAGGGACACAAAAGAAGCCATCGCAAATTATGTGAAAGGTATTTTTTTAAATAATACTTTACATTTATTTATTTTTCACTGTCTCTCTCATTTTTTATTTAGAATTTTCTCCCAAACTGGTTGGCTTGACTGGCACGAGAGAAGAGGTCGATCAAGTGGCCAGAGCATACAGAGTGTATTACAGCCCTGGCCCCAAGGACGAAGATGAAGACTACATAGTGAGTAAATGTTCCAGTTTTAACCCATGGACCTTTGTCACACTCTCCCCCCTTTTCTCTGCAGGTGGATCACACAATAATAATGTACTTGATTGGACCAGATGGTGAGTTTCTAGATTATTTTGGCCAGAACAAGAGGAAGGGAGAAATAGCTGCTTCAATTGCCACACACATGAGGCCATACAGAAAAAAGAGCTAGCCAAAGCAGTGTTGCTGGATGCAGTATTCTCTTGCTAAGAGGAAGGAAACTGTCTCGCATAGGAGCCTATATAAATATAAACATATATACGTGCACTCTACAGAATGGCCTTCATACCATGAGAACATTTCTGTTTTGGATGGGGATGTTACCCTTGCGTTCAACCAAAATTGATTCTTGGAACTGTAAAGATTACAACCCAAAGTCTCCCAGGAAGCTGTGGGGAGACCAGAGGATCAAGCTGAAGTGAAGCCAGTGAAGAGCCCACCTGTGGAAGGACATGGCGGGGCGAGGCACAGCCAGTGCATTCCTGCCTGCGAACAGGCCCTCCCAGCAGCTTTGCCGCCTCTCCATCGTCTTGGGCCCTTGCTCAAATAGCTGTGGGACTGAATTTCACAGAAAAGAATATAATTTCCATAGTGCTCTTGCTTGCCTCTTCTTGAGTTCTTTGCTCTTCTGAGTTCTTGGTGGCTAATAACAGTCAGATTAGGGTCTCTGCCATTCAGAGTTGATGCTTGAAAACTTTAGTTTTCCTTATTAATGAATATCACTATCAGATTTGACTAATGAAGAGGAAATCTATTGTTTGGGGGAAAAAAAACATCAGTTTGATTTCTCTAGGGGTTCTTTTATGTGATTTTTAGCTAAGTGGTGTGCCAGGTTTTCAGTGACATACCAAATGGAAATAAGAGGATATTGATCACGAGTGTGATGCTGAGTACCTTTCTGCATATACTGGATTGTACTTTGTGTAAAGTAAACATACTCAGTTTTGCTGTTCAGACAAGCGTGATCTTTTTCATGGGTGATGAGTGGGTACATAGATGGCTGCACACAGTTCTCAGGAAAGAGACCCACAGGCTCCAGCGGGCAGGTGGGTGGGACGCTTGCTGAAGTGCAGTTCCCCAGACCCAGAGCTGAATTCACTGAATCTGCAGTATGATGCAGAGACCTGCTTCCATGACAGATACCCCAGGTGACTCGGATGCTGGCGGACTGGGACCATCCCTTAAGAAAGTGTTTTTTGGGGAAATAACTTGCCTGGCACAATGGCTAATGCCTATAATCCCAAAACTTTGGGAGGCCAGGGCCTGAGGATTGCTAGAGGTTAGGTATTCAAGACAAGCCTGGGCAACATAGTGAGACCCCCCCCCCCCGCCCCCATCTCTACAGAAGATTTTTTTGGCATGGTGGCACATGCCTGTAGTCCTGGCTACTCAGGAGACTGAAATGGAGTATCACTTGAGCCCAGGAATTCAAGGCTTCAGTGAGCTATAATCACACCACTGCATTCCAGCCTGGGCAACAGAGTGAGACCCTCTAGATATATCTATGTAGAGATACAGAAATTAAAATGAATTTAAAAATAAATAAATTTGACCCTTCTTTTGGTGTGTCAGCCATTGAAGAAAATGATTATTGAGTGATAGAATGAATCTTGGCTTTTGTTTCTAAATTTAACTGCCCTAGAATCCTGGGTTTGGCCTTTTTCTGCCAGAAGCTGCTGCCCTAGGGGCAAAGTTCTCCAAAAGTTTTTCAGTAAATCCTAAGATGCAACAAATATAATGCCTAGATAGACAACAGATTCTTTTTACATGATATGTTTCTACACGCACATGATAGAGGTCTTTTGGTTTTTAAATTCTCAATACTTAAACCTAAATATATCAAAGTAAAAGTATGTGAAAAAAAACTATGCTAGTTATAGGTTGAATAATGTCCCCCAAAATTTATACATTGAAGCCCTAATCTCAGTACTTCAGAATGTGACTGTAATTGGAGATAGGGTCTTTAGAGAGATAGTTAAATTAAAATGAGGCTGCTAGGTTGGCCCTAATTCTATATGACTGGTGTTCTTAAAATAATAGATTAGCTGGGCACAGTGGCTTATGCCTGTAATCCCAGCACTTTGGGAGGCCGAGGCGTGCAGATCACCTAAGGTCAGGAGTTCGAGACCAGCCTGGCCAACATGGTGAAACGTCGTCTCTCTCCTAAAAATACAAAAATTAGCCGGGCATGGTAGCGGGTGCCTGTAATCTCAGTTACTCCGGAGGCTGAGGCAGGAGAATCGCTTGAACCCAGGAGGCAGAGGTGGCAGTGAGGCAAGATTGCGCCATCGTACTCCAGCCTGGGCGACAGAGCAAGACTCCGTCTCAAAAAGAATAGGAGACACAGTGAGACGACCATGAGAAGCCAGAGAGAAAACAGCCATCTTACAAGCCAAGAGAGAAGTTGTGAGAAAAAAAAAAAAAAACAAACCCTGCTGACTCCTTGATTTTTGCCTTCCAAGCTCCAGAACTGTGAGGAAATAAATGTCTGTTGTTTTAGCCACCAAACCTGGTAAGGCAGTCCTAGCAAGCTAATACAATAGCCTGTTCCTTAATAAACAACTGCAAGATTTAGTTTATAGAAACCAGCTCGGAAGCAGTTGGTTTAGAATGACTTTCCTAGGAATCTGGTCAAGAAAGGAACTTACTAAAAGACTATTCTCATTTAACAAAAGAGATATTAAGTATCTCAAAGGCCAAATCTTTAAAAAGATTATCTGTTTTAAGCCACAAAACATTTGTGTGGATCCCTTTGCAGCAAGTTTGCTCTTAGATAAGATTCAGTCTTCGTTCTCAGCTGTTGCAGGTTAAGGCTTGTGAAATGATCCAAAAAGGGAACAGCAGCTTTTGGAGAAAACTTTTATTTGTTCTTCATTCTAGTGTCAAGTTTAAAGGCTTGAAGTCAGAATGTTAGAAGTGGGGAAGGGGACCTTAGAGGTGACGTCTTCCAGATGTTCCTGTTTATGCACAAGGGGACAGTCTCGGAGAATTAAGGCGCAAAACTCGGGTCCCAATTTCTAGGTAGGTTCCTGTTTGTTCTGCTGCTATCGTGCGCTTATGGTGACTGTGTGAATCCAACCAAAACGGAGGTTCCGTATGCCAGTGGGGCAACGTTTTTCAGCTGCAAATCTTGGGAAATCAAAAGCAAGGCTGTTTTTTTTTTCTTTTCTTTTTTGAGACAGAGTTTCACTCTTGTTGCCCAGGCTGGAGTGCAATGGCGCAATCTCAGCTCACTGCAACCTCCACCTCCCAGGTTCAAGCAATTCTCCTGCCTCAGCCTCCCAAGTAGCTGGGATTACAAGCATGTGCCACCACACCCGGCTAATTTTGTATTTTTAGTAGAGACTGGGTTTCTCTATGTTGGTCAGACTGGTCTCAAACTCCCGACCTCAGGTGATCCGCCGCCTCGGCCTCCCAAAGTGCTGGGATTACAGGTGTGAGCCACCACGCCCGGCCTCAAGGCTGTGTTTCAGTGAAATATCCCTTGCAAATCTTTACCTGGGTGGGTTACAGTGTTTTCACTAGACTCTTCAATAGAATTAATATTTTAAGAAATGCCACTTGTTTATTTGAAAAGTATAAGAATCCTATCAATGCAGTAGGCATGAATGTATTCATGTGTCTGGCTGTTCATGAAGCAGCTGATATCTTAAGTGTAAGAGGTGAGATTTACTGACTACCAGTAAAATATGCGAGTTGGGAGGCTAATGATTTTAAATTGTAAATGCGTCTGCATAAGATCCTTTAAAATAGCTTTTATTGTTCTTAAATTTATGTTTAAAAGAAATTGACATTAATATTTTCAAATCATCCATAATCTCCCAAACCTTTTTTGGTTTTCTGTTTAGTACCATTTAAATCTTTGTGTATGTGTATATGAGCTACCTTTAAAAGAGCAGTCACCCATGCGAGCATTTGTTACCCAATTAGTTTGTACTTTTTTTTGGTTTTTATTTTGTTGTTGTTATTTGTTTCTTTTTGAGATGGAGTCTCGCTCTTCTCACGCAGGCTGGAATGCAATAATGGCATAATCTTGGCTCACTGCAACCTCCGCCTCCCAGGTTCAAGCGATTCTCCAGCCTGAGTCTCCCGAGTAGCTGGGATTACAGGCGCCCACCAGCACACCCAGCTAAATTTTTGTATTTTTAGTAGAGACGGGTTTCTCCATGTTGGTCAGGCTGGTCTCGAACTCTCAACCTCAGGTGATCCGCCCGCCTTGGCCTCCCAAAGTGCTGGGATTACACGCGTGAGCCACTGCGCCCGGCCTAGTTTGTGCTTTTTACTTACCAGTTAGGGGTTATATTACTGTGTAACAAAATGGACGGTTATTTCTATTCATTAACAAGATTCAAGTAATAGCCTCTTTAGCCACATATTCCTTAATAACACCTTTAGACCTTATAGGGGTAATTATTTTCTATATACTTTTCCAATGTATTTGAAAGTTTGTTGGCTCTTCTTCCGTAATTATACTATATCCTCAGTAAAGAAAGTTTGGCATACAGAAAAGTTGAAGGAAGAAAATTTTCAATCACTGTTGTTCCACTACCAAGAAATAATACTTGGAGGTATTTCCTTTCAATCTTCAACATGAGGATGCTAATGTCCCCCTCATAAGGGGCCTTAAAGTCACTGACTCTGTGCACTATTTCATGAGAACATTGATGTGGGTATTTAACCGAAAGAAAACTTGAGTTTTCTTTTTTTCCTTTTTATTGTGAAAATTTGGAAACTTATTCAAAAAGTAGAATAGTTAACTAATTGATGTACCCATCAGCAAGCTTCAGTGATTACCACCATTTAATTTTGTCTGCACCCCCCCACCCACTGCCACCCCAGCCCATTCCCAGCATGTGCCTCTGAAAGAGACCAACTTTGTCCTTTAAAAACAACCACAGTTGGCTGGGCACGGTGGCTCATGCCTGTAATCCCAGTACTTTGGGAAGCAAAGGCGGGTGGATCACCTGAGGTTGAGAGTTCGAGACTGGCCTGACCAACATGGAGAAACCCGTCTCTACTAAAAATACCAAAGTTAGCCGGGCGTGGTGGCGGGTGCCTGTAATCCCAGCTACTCGGGAGGCTGAGGTAGGAGAATCGTGTGAATCTGGGAGGCGGAGGTTGCAGTGAGCCGAGATCACGCCACTGCACTCCAGCCTGGGCAACAAGAGTTGTCTCAAAAAACAAAAAAGAAAGAAAGAAAAAAACAACCACAGTTTCATCAGCACAGCAAAAAGGTTTTTGTTTTTGCTCTTGGATTTTGTCGTTTGGTTTTTGCTTAATATCAAATATCCAGTCAGTGTAAACTCGTTTATAATTTGGTCCTTTGATTTCAAGGAGCTATGATGCAGTTCGTTGTGGGGATGTGTTGTCTCCATGTCATACATGTGACTTTGTCCATGTTTGCACCCAGTTCAAGGAAGACACAACCCTAGGGAAAGACAACCCTCCCCGCCAAGCCTCTCTTCCCATTCTTAAACATAGGGTGGCGTTATTCAGGTTGGACCAGTTTAAAAAGACTAACGCATTTGTCCTCGTTGTTGGGTGTTTTTTTTCTTTAAATTTGTAAAACAGGAATAATTGTGTTAGGATGAAGTATGATACTAGGAGAACAGGGAAAACTAACCCATCGTGTTAAAAGTCAGAATAGTGCTTAACTCTGGCAGGAGGTGAGATGGTTAGTAATTCAGAAGGGGGTGCCAGGAGAGCTTCCAGAGCCATTGAAATGTTCAGTAGCTTGATCTGGGTGATGATTTACATACATAAAAACATATTAAACTTTGAACTTAAGATTTATGCCTTTTACTGTTTGCACCCTATAACTCCAAAAGAAAAGTAGAGGGGAAAAAGAGTCCCTGCAAAAGGCAGTCTTGAAAGAAAGCAAGTCTGTGATGTGGAGAATGCATTGGACAGCTCTCAGCAATTTGCTGTAGCTTGGGCAGAGAGATAAAAGCTAATGCCAGCATCAGGTTGCCCAGGCGAGAGAAGGCCTGAAAGAAGACAGCGTGGAGAAAGTGTCAGCAAGCTTCAGCAACAGCAGGAGGCAGATGGTAGGAGAGTGGGCCTCAGGTGTGGTGTGGCAGAGCAGAGTAGCCACACTTAGGCCCCAGAGACAGTGTCTTCTCACCCTCAGTTGAAGGGGCAGGAAATCAATCGCTCTAGTCACCCCTAAGCTGGAGGACGGACCTAAAGTTGCCACAGCTTTGAGAGGCAAAGAAGTTTGCTCAGTGGCTTTTAGAGACTTCTAGGGCCCTGGGACCCTGACACTGAGGAGGAGCAAACTGAAGGGGAGAGTGGGCACATTCCTTGTTGGCTGCTGTGGTGAGCAGCAGCTGGTCGTTGTCAGTCAAGCTCCGGACCACTCTGATGATGCTCACTGCATTTTGATGGAGTAAGCCAGGGACATTACCACTGTGTTTGAGCCATCTGAAGTATTCCTGGGTGGGTCTGCAGTTGGCAGCCCGTGATCCTTTTTCCATTCAAGGATGATGCAAAGGTAAGGGGCCAAGGCTGAGCTCTGTAGATGCCTGTGAGAGCCTCCTGGTCTCAAGAGGTCATACCAAGGGCCTTGGCCACCAAGGTTTCGTGAGGACCTTGAGGTGGTTTCGCCATCACAATGTCAGACGTGTCACACACCATCTGGTATGTCCTCACTGTATAGAGGAAGAAGGGCCCAAGTGGTGAATTATCTACAAGTTTGTAGCAAAGCTAATACTCAGACTCCCTCTACAGCCTTGCTACTCAGTGTAGTCTGTGGTCCGGCAGTGTCACACCACTGGGGTACTTAGCAGAAATGCAGCTTCTCAGGCTCCACTCCAGCTCTCCTCAATCACAGTCTGTTTTTTTGTTTGTTTGTTTGTTTGTTTTGAGATGGAGTTTCGCTCTTGTTGCCTAGGCTGGAGAGCAGTGGTGCGATCTTGGCTCACTGCAACCTCCACCTCCCTGGTTCAAGTGATTCTGCTGCCTCAGCCTCCCAAGTAGCTGGGATTACAGGCGCCCGCCACCATGCCCGGTGGCGTGCATGGTAATTTTTGTATTTTTAGTAGAAACAGGATCTCGCCATGTTGGCCAGGCTGGTCTTGAACTCCTGACCTCAGGTGATCCACCCGCCTTGGCCTCCCAAAGTACTGGGGATTACAGATGTGAGCCACCACGCCTGGCCCACAGTCTGTATTTTAACAAGATCCCCACCTCAGTCTTAGGCACATGGATTCTCCTCAACCCCCAATACCACAGAGTCTATTAATTTTTACCCAATAGGGAAGGGGAAAAAGTCAAGAAAGAATAATGAATTAAGTAATCTTTCCCCCTCCAGGAAGCTCTTTATTTAATTTCGCTCCCATGAAACACAATTTGAAGAGTCTCTCAAATAAACAAATTCCATTTTCTGATAATTATTTAATTGCCCCACTTTTGAAATTTTTGTCAAAGACGACTGTCACTCCCTGTCAGAACTTCTATTCAGCACAGTATACCAAGCGTTTCTCCATCGAGTTGTTATAATATGATCAAAAAGCAGGGAGAGATGCTGCTTGGTTACCCTGTGGGGCCTTATCGGGGCTCAGTGCAGTCTTTCCATGTAGGCATTCTCAAATACTCAATTGAAACCTGATTGAGGATCATTTGATCTCTGTTGGCCCTAGTGCAGTAGGCTGCTGAGAACCACTGATGCAATAGACTGAGAGACTAACTGCCTGCTTCCCTGTCAGCCCAGGCTCTGCTAAGGCCGTCTTAGTTACAGAAGAAAGTGGGGCAGAGAGCCCTGCAAGGATTACATTCCATTCCTAACGGAGACAGGCAAGCGTTCAGTGCCCGAAGCAGGGCAGGCCTTTGTATGGCTCACTTTTCCCTGTACCAGCCTCAGCCCCGTACATTCAGAAAGCCCTGTCGGGAACGTGCGGGATCACAGCACAAGACAGTCATTCACTGATTGATTGACGACGTCAACATTGCGGAATACCTATGTTAAGCTGAGTACGAGGGATATAAAAAGTAGGCCCTGGAGAGTGCCTCTGGGATGCACATAACCAGACAAGATAAAGAAAAGGCAGATCACGAGATCAAGAGATCGAGATCATCCTGGCCAACATGGTGAAACCCCATCTCTACTAAAATTACAAAAATCAGCTAGACGTGGTGGCGGGCGCCTGTAGTCCCAGCTACTCAGGAGGCTGAGGCAGGAGAATCGCTTGAACCCGGGAGGCAGAGATTGCACTGAGCTGAGGTCATGCCACTGCACTCCAGCCTGGCAACAGGGCAAGACTCCATCTCAAAAAAAAAAAAAAAGAAAAAAAAGAAAAATTAGGGCAGCTTTTAGACATGAGGCCCCAAAGTGCCAACTAGTGCACCTAAACTTCAACTCTCTTTTGAGTGTTTTATGTATCTACTCAGCATCCAGTTGTAAATATGCAAAAATCAATGCCTACTGTATTTAAAAATTACTAAATTCACAATAACCACACAGAATCTATAATAAATAGAATCAATGTAATAATGACTCAGATCCAGGGGAAGAAAATTATAAAATTTTGGAAAAAATGATGAGCTATTAATTAAGAAAATAGTTTGTTCCTTGGTGAGAAGACTCAATGTAAATATGTCAGTTTTCTCCTGACTTAAGTCTTCAACACAGGCCTAATAATATTGCAGTGGCAAATGATTGCCAGGGGCAGGAGGGGATTTGGGGAAGTGGTAAAAATGATCTGTGTCTTGGTAGTGGTCGCTGCACAACTGCATACATCTGTGAAAACTCACTGAACTGCGCACTTTAAAAGGGTGAATTGTAATATACATACCTCAATAAACCTTACTTAAAAATTACAGTGTCTTTTTTTTTTGTAGCTCAACAGAAA